CCAACAACTAGTGGAAAAGGAAGGAAGCACAACAGAATTAATTTGATTTTTTTCAAAGCTGAATCCGTTATTATGTACAAACGGAATATACAAATGTTTCTTTACAATTTAAACATGCTGATTCCTTGCGAATTCGGTTACTAAATCAAAGTCTGGGGAGGGGGCGGGGAGACCGATGGAAGATAAAGGCAGATCAAATCTAAGAGTCCACATCTTGTAAAACTATGGATTCACAGACATCGTCCTTTTGCAAACCCGGCAAGCCTGCCTTACCAATCTGGGGGTGTGTGCCCTTTTCACACCCATCACAGACTCCACCTGTGGACCAGGCACTGCCCCAGCCCAGCCCAAGTCTGCACCCCCTTATCCAGGAGAGGCAGGCGGCTTCTTTCGAGGGCAGCACACCCGGCTCTCCGACCATCAGCTGCATCCACCGCCGAGATAACTACGGAAGCCCAACGGCCAAGGCCGCACTCACCTTGCCGCAGCCCGGCGGCCCCCACAGGATAAGCGAGGGGATTTCGTTGGTCTCCAGGAGCGAGCGCAGCAGGGTATCCTGGCCCACGGCCTTGCTCTGCCCGAAGTAATCCTGCAGCGTGTCAGGACGCATCGTGTCGGCCAGCGGCTTGCCCTGTAGCATCTGTCGGATCTCCTCGGCAGCCAGCGCCCGGGGGTGCGGGCGGCCCCCGCCACTGGCCCCGAAGGCGGTGGCGGCTTCGGCAGCGTCCGCGTCCCAGTGCCCCGGGTCGTCCTCGCCGTCCGCGTCCGCGTCCCCGTCGCCATCGCCGTCGCCCACGGCCTCCTCCTCCTCCTGCGCCTCCGCCTCGTCCCAGCTGCGCGGAGACGCGCTCCCCGCCGCGGCGGCGGCCGCCGGCCTCTTCCCCGACCCCTTCCTCCCGGGGCTGCTGGAGCGGGCCACCGGGAAGTCGGGGATAAGGCGGGCGCCGCTGGGTGTGGGCGGCGCGTCGTAGCTCTCGCGGCTCTCGGTCTCGCCGCCGTCGTCGCCCTCCTCACCCTCGCCCTCGCTGCTCTCGGCTGCCGTCGGGGTGGCTGGCTGCTTCAGCGCCGAGCTCTCCGACAGCCGCCGCCTCTTGGCGCCGGGCGGCGAGGGCCCCTTGGCCCGCTCCCCGGCGCGGTGCGACCCGGCCGCGGGCTCCGCGTGCCCCGCCGGGTGGAGCAGCAGACAGCGGTCCAGGTGCGAGTTGATGTGCGCGGCGGGCATCATCTGCTGGCACACGGGGCACTGCACCTGGTGCAGCTGCGAAAGGAAGGGGTCGTCTTCCGGCCCGCTCACCTCCATGGCGGCCGCCGCCCTCCCCGGCGCCCGGCGCGGCCGCAGCAACCCGTGCGCACGCGGAGGCCTTCGATGCCCTCCGCTAGGCCCCGCGCCGCGAGACCCTCGCTCGGGGAACCAGCAGGACGCTCGCGGGCCGGAGGAGGGCGCCGCTCATGCCTCACGTCCGCAGCTCCCGCGTCCGCCCGCCCTCGGCCGGCCGCTGGCAGCGCCTCACGCGGCGTGTCGGGAAGTGTAGTTCGTGGCCGTTTGCCCCGGCGGCGGAGGCGCCTCGCGCGGCATGTAAGTAAGTGTAGTCCGTGGCCGTTTGCCCCAATCATGAGAACTTTTTGTGTTTCCTTTCTTTGCAGTCAAGAGAAAGAAGCACTGAAGAGTCATAATTGTGTCCTGATTTATAAATCGGAGACAGAGGGAGACGAAAACCACACTCCAGAAAGTAGCTTAATCGGACTCACTACTAAGATGTTAAAAGTGAAGAGGCTGGAAGAATTCAACACGTGTTATAACAGCAACCAGCTGGAGAAAATGGCCTTTTTTCAGTGCAGGGAAGAGGTGGAGAAAGTGAAGTGTTTTCTGGAAAAAAATTCTGGGGACCAGGATTCAAGATCTGGACATAATGAGGTAATCATGTTCTAATTTAGTCTCCTAAAAAGGTAACTTCAATTACTCAATTGTGCCTCCACAGGCGAAGGAGGTGTGGTCAAACGCCGACCTGACGGAAAGGATGCCCGTCAAAAGCAAAAGGACATCAGCCCTCGCAGGTAACATCTTTAGAAAAGTAGATAGTTATGGACAGATTGCCCTTCTGTTTCTCTCACCTTCTAGTTGACATCCCGGCTCCTCCGGCCCCATTTGATCATCGTATTGTGACAGCCAAGCAAGGAGCGGTCAACAGCTTCTATACTGTGAGCAAGACAGAAATCCTAGGAGGGTGAGTAAGGCTGAATGTTAATATTCTCTCAACCTCATGCTACGCCGCTTCCTCTTTTTGGCAGAGGGCGTTTCGGCCAGGTTCACAAGTGTGAGGAGACGGCCACAGGTCTGAAGCTGGCAGCCAAAATCATCAAGACCAGAGGCATGAAGGACAAGGTACAGCCTGTGGGAGGTGGTCCCCTCCCTCCACCACACTAATGCACTGTTTCCTGCTTCTCAGGAGGAGGTGAAGAACGAGATCAGCGTCATGAACCAGCTGGACCACGCGAACCTCATCCAGCTGTACGATGCCTTCGAGTCTAAGAACGACATTGTCCTGGTCATGGAGTAGTACGTATCCCCTCCGCCCCCTCCCTGACCTCGACTGAGGGTTTCAGTCCTCTTCCCTCTGCAGTGTGGATGGTGGGGAGCTGTTTGACCGCATCATCGATGAGAGCTACAATTTGACGGAGCTTGATACCATCCTGTTCATGAAGCAGATATGTGAGGGGATAAGGCACATGCATCAGATGTACATTCTCCACTTGGACCTGAAGGTAAGGGTGTTTTGTATCCTGTGAGACGTAAGTTCATTGCTAATGTGTCTCTTTCTCCTGGCAGCCTGAGAATATCCTGTGTGTGAATCGGGATGCTAAGCAAATAAAAATTATTGATTTTGGATTGGCCAGAAGGTATGTCTATTTGGACATAGGTGTACGAATGGTCCATCCTTCCACTTTGTCTCTTAAATTGCAGATACAAACCCAGAGAGAAGCTGAAGGTGAACTTTGGAACCCCAGAATTTCTCGCCCCTGAAGTTGTGAACTATGATTTTGTTTCATTTCCCACTGACATGTGGAGTGTGGGGGTCATCGCCTATATGCTGTGAGTAGCTCTCCTCTGTCTCTGACCCTTCTAAAATACTCACTCTGGACCCCGTGTCCTCCAGACTTAGCGGTTTGTCGCCTTTCCTGGGTGACAATGATGCTGAGACGCTGAACAACATCCTGGCCTGCAGGTGGGACTTAGAGGATGAAGAATTTCAGGACATCTCGGAGGAGGCCAAGGAGTTCATCTCTAAGCTTCTGATTAAGGAGAAGAGGTAACGCAAGTTCGTCCTGTGCTCCGGGCGCATTCTACTAATCACCTTCTGAATTTCCTTCTAGTTGGCGAATAAGTGCAAGCGAAGCTCTCAAGCACCCCTGGTTGTCAGACCACAAGCTCCACTCCAGACTCAATGCCCAGGTGACCACGGCTTCTTGCTCTTCCTCTTTTTCAATCCTTCCCATATGCCTTCTGCTTTCCCTAGAAGAAGAAGAATCGTGGCTCTGATGCCCAGGACTTTGTGACCAAATAGTCTACAGGAGGCAGCCATTTGGAAGGTTAGTCTTGGGTCTCCTGAAGAGGTGTCTGTTTAACAAGATTCATATTTTGTTTGCTTTGCAGGAAAACTGCTGTGGTTGCTGCTGCTTCGAGAAAATTTTTTGAAAAATCAGCAGTTCTGATGCCTTGACCCCTGTGATGACCTGGTAGTCTTAGCAGGGGGAGCCCTCGACCCTGAATGTGAACTTGAACTGGAGTGCCTCTGCTGCGCTCAGAGGAACACCCAGCGCTGCGGTCTGGTCTCAGGGCGCAAACACATCCCTGCACCCGGTGGTGGTGATGTTGGGAAGATGTTTCCCTGCCATCTTGAGATTTTTTACTTTTTTAAAAAAATTTTTTGATCTTAGTCACTGGGGCAGGGGGTGCATTATGTCTGCCATTTCTCAAATGACTACAGCTGTGACACTTAAGATTGATTGGAGATTTTAAAACTGGAGGATGCATTTAGAGGGAGAAAGCTACTTCCAGCCATTAGACTATGCCTTTGGAAGGGGCAATTAGATGGCCAGAAAGAATTCTGACTCCCATGCACCCTTGGAGACTTAGTTTCACAGACTCTGTCATTTTGATTTGGTCTGTGGTCACGTGACTACAATGGATAAATAATTTGTTTGCTGGAACAGAAGCCGTCTTTGAATTCTCCAACAAGAGGCATCAGCCACTGTGTCTTTCATTTATTCTGAATTGTCCCCAGCGTGCGTTTTCTTCCATGTAGCTGATTCTGTTTTTCACATCTATACTCCCTGCACCCTTCTGACTGACAGTTCATCCCCACAAAACACATTGGTTTTGAGAGGTGATGCAAAAAGTATCTGTTTATGGTTGGACTTTGAAATTCTGACCTTTGAAATAATGTCAACAGTCACAACAGGTTTCCTCAAGCCCCATTTGTCAACTAAAAGAGACGGATCTGCACCTCCTGGAGCAAGATAGCACTGAGCTTTCAACATTGAAGTGACTTGGGAAATAACATTCAAGCTTCTGGGTAAACACATACAAACAGTGGCAAAGACCAAGTACAGTCTCTCGCCTGTGCTGTCTCATGGGACTCAATGGTGGTGAAGAAATCTCAATCGGACACCAGAGGTGGGGGCAACTCTGCAAGCTCACCTGCTGGACGTGAGAATGTTGGAACGTTCCAGTTGGAAGGTTCCTATGCCTAGCCTGTGTGCCATTTCATGGCAGATATGTAAGAAAGGAAATGGCCCTACTGTAGACAGCTTATGGGGCCCAGAAAGGCACTGGGCTTTAAAGAGCGAAATGAGTGTGTCATTTCCACATGAAGGAGAGGCAAGGAAAAGCCCCACAAAATTCCTGTTACCCGCTGAACTCCAAGCTCACCAACCAGATTCATGAGCTTTCTCACATTTTCCATTTCCAAATAACTGTTGTGTTGAATCAGCTGTGTTAATGCCTTTATTCTTTGTTTTTTTTTTTTAGACGGAGTCTCGCTCTGTCACGAGGCTGGAGTGCAGTGGCCCCATCTCGGCTCACTGCAACCTCCGCCTCCCAGGTTCAAGCGATTCTCCTGCAGCCTCCCGAGTAGCTGGGATTACAGGCGCACGCCACCACGCACGGCTGATTTTTGCATTTTTAGTAGAGATGGGGTTTCTCCATGTTGGCCAGAATGGTCTCAATTACTGTTGTCGCAATAGCAATGAAAGGCATAAGAATTACTTGGTGGCCTCATGAGGGATGGCAGTTTCACTTTGCATCAGCTTTCCCCCATTATCTCTCAGATCCACTTAAGGAATCCTTACAGCATGCCGTGAATGTGTGCAACATCCTTATTCTCATCTTTAAGGTAAGGAGGAAGTAGAGATAGAAGGAAATACGTGATTTGGTGAAGGCCACATGCGAATTTTGTGGTCGTGTTAGTTATAAAACTGACTCCTTTCCAGCCTTTGCTCTTACATTATGATGCGTTTCTTTTTCTCCTTTGGCCTTGCATTTATCCGAGGTTGGTTTCTTATGTTCCTGTGATGTGACTATGCTTAAGTGTTTAATTTAGTTTGCTTAAAACACACACACCACACACACACACACACACAAAACCCTGTGACTGGAGTGTTATATTACTATGCTATCTTTAGCTGATGATATTCATTGAGCCTGGAAAAATACAAGCCAGTGCATGCATTAATACTTAGTTAGACCGCAGAGAGCTGGCATTCACTCAAATGCTAAACAGGACACAGGGGTCTGATTTGAAGCCCCTCGTGGCAGGGCGTTTTCTGTCCTGTGGTGTGCATTCTCTACCAAATCAAGCAGGAGATCTTTTGCACGACGTGCAATTTGCATCCACCTTCCCTTCTGACTCAGGTTGGCAGATAAACTGTCCCCAGACCCTGCCACACATGGAAGAGACAGCTCAGGCCAAATACAGGCATGATTTCTTTGCCAAGTTAATGCACTGATGACCCTGCAGTGAGTGGGTGTGATTTTTGTTTTGTTTTGAGGTTTAGAAAGGAGACTGTACTTTGAAAATGGATCTTGTTTGATTCTGTAGTTAAATTTCCACATTTGGAATGGGAAGGCATCTCCATGCCAGCAGGGTGCCTTTTATATGAGTGCTGAGGGTAGTTTGCATTGCAGAGTTCATGATTACAGTCTAGAGTTACTTGAAATGGGAGATTATCAGTCTAGTGTTCATCCCGCCCCTGCTCCATGTCCTTGTGTGGCTGCTCCAGCGAGAGCTGGTAACTAGGTAGACTGCTGCTCTAATGGGGAAAGGGGGCTTTGCAAAGCCGAGGAATCAAGCCAGATGCGAGCATGGACTCAGAAAAGCTGAGTCTGGCTAGACCAGGGCTATGGAGATCAATTTTTCCAACAGGTCATTAGGATTTGGGAGGCTGTATTTCTCCTCCACCCTCTTAATGGATGGTATGGCTTTGCTCACTCACTAGGCAGTTCCCACTTTCTTTAGCAAATGGAGGAAATTAAGCACCGATGTAGCACTTCCCACTGCCTGGAGAGAAATAAACCTCGCAAGTTATTAAGGAGAAGGCATGCCTCATTGGTAATTTGGAAGACACCAACACTTACCCAGAATCTGTTGCTATTTAAAAATCAGGGAGAGGAGGGCACATGTCCCCATTTGCTACATTACAAACTTTGGACGAGACTCTCATCTGAACTAACTTGGGGAAACAATTTCTAGGTTGAAGCTGGTAACACTCATGTCTGTTGAGTGCCATAAGTTTGTTTTCAGTTATTTCCTCTAACTTGATATTAATTTGCTTTCTTTCCTCAAAAATGTAAGTAGGCATGTTGCCATTGTTGTGGCTTGCTTTGATGTATGTTTGGAAAGATGTGTGAATACTTAATTTTTATCCATTTTATGGAAATTAGCTTAGCAATTTTTTTTTCTCTTTTAAGAATCAAAATATGGATTTGATACTAGGAACAGAATCTGCTCTTTATTTCATTCCTTTTTTGTCTCTTCTGCTTCCTCTGCCCCTCCCCCAGCCACGCAGCACGGGTGCCAGTGTGCATGCGTGTGCTGGGGGCCAAATGACAGAACCCCGGTTGAAAGTCCGCTTGTAAAAGCACAAGTGAGAGGCAGCATCAGGCCCCTGGAGGGCTGTGGTCCTCGGACTCGGTTCTTTCCTGTCCCCTGGCCGTCCTGTCATCCCTGTGTGCTGCAGCATCACCACGGCCTACTTCCCAATATCCACAAAGCTTCGCCTTTGCTTTTGCACTCTCTTTTACATTTTTTTACTTCTTTCCTTTTTCTTAAGTTCGGATCCAAGTTTGTCTTCTTATCCATCACCATGCTCCCTGAAAGCCTTTTTGAGATTAAGAAATTTTCTTACCAGGAGGCAACTTTCCGTCTGTCCTAAAGGGAAGTGGGTGCTGGATTTATTAGATATTGGGTTCCTGGATTAAGATGACTTCCTCACATAGCTTGGAGTCTGCAGTTTCTCAGTTAGAAGTGTTCTATATTTCTTTTTGCTCCATTTTAGTGCGCTGTGCTTTGTATAAGTGGTCTTTCTATGGGCAGTTTCACCTTCCATGAAGGCTTATAACTCAACCACTACTACCCATTCAGAAGAGCAGAAAGCATCTGCTGTGTGAGCGTTCATATGTTACCTAATGTGTATTTTGCTGTCGTCTCAGCTGATAGATGTCAGTGAGTCTTTCTGACTAGGTTTATTGGTGTTGATAAGAAATTAAAAAAAGGATTCATAACGTGGTGATTGTGTCTATCATGTATATTTTAAATTTCTGAACGTACTTTCATTTAGCTGTTTTTCTTTGCTTTCTAAAGATGTATAACAATCATGTATATGTATTATATTGAAGAATAAACATGGACCTTATTTATCTTTTGATTAATGGGCTCAATCATTCAAAGA